AGTGCTGGCTGATTGGGACTGTTGGGGACTTTGTTAGGCTATGTTACCTTCTGTTGAAGCTATGGGCAGGGTTAACATTTGCTCTGTTTCTGAGAACACAGTCATCATTGTTGTAAAATAGCATCACTACTGTTACTCCTCACAACTCTTAACTGGGATCAGTGAAAACCATTGTTGTTGAGAACTCTTATAGAATTTCTGAGCTCTTATCTAAATCATCTGTTGAGTCTTCACAATGATCTACCAGGCTGGTAGGAAACGGGAGCTCATAGAGATTAACCAAGGTCATACAGTTAGAATGCTGTGGGTCTAGGACTAGAATTTGATATTTACTCCAGGCCCCGTCTCTGTCCCCAACAATCTAACCACAAGTTAAAATTCCAAATTGTGGGCTGGGCGCGGTGGCTCACGCCTGTAATCCCAGCACTTTGGGAGGCCGAGGTGAGCGGATCACGAGGTCAGGAGATCGAGACCATCCTGGCAAACACGGTGAAACCCCGTCTCTACTAAAAATACAAAAAATTACCCGGGCGTGGTGGTGGGCGCCCGTAGTCCCAGCTACTCGGGAGGCTGAGGCAGGAGAATGGTGTGAACCCGGGAGGAGGAGCTTGCAGTGAGCCGAAATCGCGCCACTGCACTCCAGCCTGGGCGACTGAGCGAGACTGTTTCAAAAAAAAAAAAAAAGAAAAAAAGAAAATACTGTGTGTTCCTACAACACCTTTCCCAGACTGTGAGCAACTTGGGAACAATGATTATCACCTTAGTGTTCGGTGTGTTTTGTAGAGGAGGGCACTCACTAAAAACTGGTTTGTTGAATGCAACCACTTAAGAATTGGACATGCCGTGCCCAGCCCCTAAGGGGCGCTATGCTCGTTCGTCCAAGGAGCAGCGTGACCAGCGGGAGGGAGTAAGTCGACGTCCCCGGCATGTGGGGCGGGGAACTCCACTGGCCGGCAAGCGAAGCAGCAGGCGAAGACCACGCCCCCGCCGGCCGCGCTTGCGCAGCCTTCGCTAGCCCCGCCCCGTCCTATTCGGGCTCCCGCCTCTGTTCAGGTAGGAGGCGGTATGCGGGGGAGGGGAGTCACACTTCCGATACGACCCGGAGCTGTTCCTGCAGTTCCAGAGACAATTCATGGGTCTTGGGGCCACCGAGGCGCTGTCCCTGACCACCAGCACGAGACCCCTTTCTATCGCGCCAGTCCTGTGGTCTCCGCACCTCTCCAGCTCCTGCACCCCCGGCCCCCGTGGTTCCCAGCCGCACAGTAGCGTGTCCTGGGTAGCGTGAGGACCCACGGGGCTGGGCAGGTGCCACGAGCCCGCCGCCTCTTCGCCGCCCGCCGCCTCTCCTCCTCTCCCGCCCGCCGCCTGGCCCTCCCCTACCAGGCTGAGCCTCTGGGTGCCAGAAGCGCGGGGCCTCCGGGAGAATACGTGCGGTCGCCCGCTCCGCGTGCGCCTACGCCTTCTGCTCCAGTTGCTTTCCCAATTGAGCGGAAAAGCCGGGGCATGTTGCCGGGGCCCTGGGCGGGACGGTTGTGCCCTGCAGCCCGAAGCCCGCCGGGGCACCTTCCCGCCCACGAGCTGCCCAGTCCCTCTGCTTGCGGCCCCTGCCAACGTCCCACAGGTTGGAAACCAGACCCTGCAGCCCCCAGCTAGTCAGTAATCTCTTGTTTTCTTGTCTCCCTCAGGACACTGGGTCCCCTTGGAGCCTCCCCAGGCTTAATGATTGTCCAGAAGGCGGCTATAAAGGGAGCCTGGGAGGCTGGGTGGAGGAGGGAGCAGAAAAAACCCAACTCAGCAGATCTGGGAACTGTGAGAGCGGCAAGCAGGAACTGTGGTCAGAGGCTGTGCGTCTTGGCTGGTAGGGCCTGCTCTTTTCTACCATGGCAGCCCAGGGCTATGGCTATTATCGCACTGTGATCTTCTCAGCCATGTTTGGGGGCTACAGCCTGTATTACTTCAATCGCAAGACCTTCTCCTTTGTCATGCCATCATTGGTGGAAGAGATCCCTTTGGACAAGGATGATTTGGGTGAGCCCTGAAACAGCAGGGTGGTGGACCTGTCCCTAACCCCTAAGTGTAATGTTCCCTGCAGGGTTCATCACCAGCAGCCAGTCGGCAGCTTATGCTATCAGCAAGTTTGTCAGTGGGGTGCTGTCTGACCAGATGAGTGCTCGCTGGCTCTTCTCTTCTGGGCTGCTCCTGGTTGGCCTGGTCAACATATTCTTTGCCTGGAGCTCCACAGTACCTGTCTTTGCTGCCCTCTGGTTCCTTAATGGCCTGGCCCAGGGGCTGGGCTGGCCCCCATGTGGGAAGGTCCTGCGGAAGGTGAGTGCTTCCAAAGAGCCTGTTTGGATTGTTGGACACCTACGTGTCGCCCTCTGCCCCACAGTGGTTTGAGCCATCTCAGTTTGGCACTTGGTGGGCCATCCTGTCAACCAGCATGAACCTGGCTGGAGGGCTGGGCCCTATCCTGGCAACCATCCTTGCCCAGAGCTACAGCTGGCGCAGCACGCTGGCCCTATCTGGGGCACTGTGGTGTGGTTGTCTCCTTCCTCTGTCTCCTGCTCGCAGCACGCTGGCCCTATCTGGGGCACTGTGGTGTGGTTGTCTCCTTCCTCTGTCTCCTGCTCATCCACAATGAACCTGCTGATGTTGGACTCCGCAACCTGGACCCCATGCCCTCTGAGGGCAAGAAGGGTGAGCCCCCACCCAGACCGACCACTGGGGCAGAGCCTGACGCCCAGCCTTTTCCCACCTCCAGGCTCCTTGAAGGAGGAGAGCACCCTGCAGGAGCTGCTGCTGTCCCCTTACCTGTGGGTGCTCTCCACTGGTTACCTTGTGGTGTTTGGAGTAAAGACCTGCTGTACTGACTGGGGCCAGTTCTTCCTTATCCAGGAGAAAGGACAGTCAGCCCTTGTAGGTAAGATGAGCATGGGGACAAGGGTGGGCATATTCCCTCTTCCCACCACAACTCCCTACTGCAGGTAGCTCCTACATGAGTGCCCTGGAAGTTGGGGGCCTTGTAGGCAGCATCGCAGCTGGCTACCTGTCAGACCGGGCCATGGCAAAGGTGAGCGGGCAGAAGGGACAGGAAGGAGAAGGAGGACGTGACATTGCCGGGACTGTATCCATAGGCGGGACTGTCCAACTACGGGAACCCTCGCCATGGCCTGTTGCTGTTCATGATGGCTGGCATGACAGTGTCCATGTACCTCTTCCGGGTAACAGTGACCAGTGACTCCCCCAAGGTAATTAAGAAAGGCCTGGCTCACGGCAGGGCCTCTGAATGCCACTCCACTCTGCCCTTGGCAGCTCTGGATCCTGGTATTGGGAGCTGTATTTGGTTTCTCCTCGTATGGCCCCATTGCCCTGTTTGGAGTCATAGCCAACGAGAGTGCCCCTCCCAACTTGTGTGGCACCTCCCACGCCATTGTGGGACTCATGGCCAATGGTAAGTGTTAACTTCTAGAGTCTCTCCCTCACCTGGCTTAGGTTCTTCCCTTTCCCCCTGACAGTGGGCGGCTTTCTGGCTGGGCTGCCCTTCAGCACCATTGCCAAGCACTACAGTTGGAGCACAGCCTTCTGGGTGGCTGAAGTGATTTGTGCGGCCAGCACGGCTGCCTTCTTCCTCCTACGAAACATCCGCACCAAGATGGGCCGAGTGTCCAAGAAGGCTGAGTGAAGAGAGTCCAGGTTCCGGAGCACCATCCCACGGTGGCCTTCCCCCTGCACGCTCTGCGGGGAGAAAAGGAGGGGCCTGCCTGGCTAGCCCTGAACCTTTCACTTTCCATTTCTGCGCCTTTTCTGTCACCCGGGTGGCGCTGGAAGTTATCAGTGGCTAGTGAGGTCCCAGCTCCCTGATCCTATGCTCTATTTAAAAGATAACCTTTGGCCTTAGACTCCGTTAGCTCCTATTTCCTGCCTTCAGACAAACAGGAAACTTCTGCAGTCAGGAAGGCTCCTGTACCCTTCTTCTTTTCCTAGGCCCTGTCCTGCCCGCATCCTACCCCATCCCCACCTGAAGTGAGGCTATCCCTGCAGCTGCAGGGCACTAATGACCCTTGACTTCTGCTGGGTCCTAAGTCCTCTCAGCAGTGGGTGACTGCTGTTGCCAATACCTCAGACTCCAGGGAAAGAGAGGAGGCCATCATTCTCACTGTACCACTAGGCGCAGTTGGATATAGGTGGGAAGAAAAGGTGACTTGTTATAGAAGATTAAAACTAGATTTGATACTGAACACTGTCAGTGATTCATTTTTTCAAAGTGAGACAGCTTCCTTGGGAAATATTGTCAATACCTGCTCTTTCCACCCCAAAATGGAAAGACTTCATTTCCCTGGAATGGGGAAGCTGAAGTGTAGATGGACTCCTTTAAAACTCATGCCTCCTCTGCCTTCACCTGAACATTGAATAGTTCAATGATTATTTTAGAGATAAAGCTATTGGGTTGTGGACAGATTAAATAACTTGATGGAGGGAAGAAGTGTAACAGTGGTTTACTGAGTGTGTAGC